TTTTAACTAATTCTAGCAACAACCCTTTAATACAAGCACAACTATCCCCATTATTTTACTTCGGCTGGGTGATGGGAATTGAAGTAGAAACGTGGTGAAAAGTTTACTAGGATTTAAAATTTACAGGAGGTAACCATCCCACAATTAGCTGTATGTGGACTCTAGTTTCGAACTTCAGTTCGAAATAAACTGCTTTATTTAATTTGAAGTGCTTTGTAGGTAATAAAATTTTCTTCCATTTTCATTGGAGGGCAGGAAATCACTTTCTGTTTTGAGATTTTGCATTGGTGCATTTTACCGTGGGTTAAGCAGTGATCACAAATTTATTAAACCTCAATTTCAATTTGACCCTTATTGAGCAATAGAATAAATCTGGGAATGATAATCTAGGTGTGACCTAAAAGTTTAACTTATTCTAGGTAGATCTCTGAGAAGAGAGGAAGGAGTGACAATACCAAATAAAAACTTTGTCTAAGGTTCAATGGCAAAGTTCAACCTGAGTTGCCAGGATGTTTATCGTTTGTCTCCCAATATGGCCAAAAAGCATGTATGAAGGTGAAGAATAATTTTTATATGTACAGTTGTTGTTTTTTTTCACAGAAACAATGAAACAAATACGTCCTTAGTGTTTATATTGAGGGTATAAACTTGTCTAAAAAATAAACTGTCTTCTATAATTTCATTTGGGTTGAGAACTCAGTTTTCAGGAATGTTGTCTAAGCGTTAGAAGTATTAGAGTTGTTGGTTCTGAATTCCTCAGTTACTTCTCAAAGCAGGTCCTAAAAAATGCAAATAGATATGTAAGGACTATTGCTTTAGAAATAATAACTAGTTATGTTTGAACATAATAGAATGGTTAACCCTCCTCACACACCCTAATAAATGTGTTGTGTATCTCACTCCTCTCCCCCAACTTTTTTTTTGTAGGTCCTCCAGCAGCCTGACCTGAGTGGGTTAGTGATCCAGAGAAACCAGCAGGCCAACTTGGTCAGGAAGGTTCGGGAAGCTGTTGGAGCAGTGTGGGGAATTTCCCACCAGGATGAGTATGATTGGCTGTGATTTTAGGTTAGTTTTTGTAAATCTTGTGGGAAGTATTTGTATTTTACTTCCTGGAATGGAGATAGTAGGGGTGGATGTATTCCCATTCTGTAATGGAGCTACTTTGGTTTCTTCCATTCTCTGGATCTGATGTGGTACTGGTTGCTTCTTTTTTTAAAGTGGAGCTCATTACTGAATTAAAGGGAATTGTTTAAATGAATGATGTCTGTACATGATTTTTTAAATCACCCTAGGCATCGTTCAAAAAATAAAATTGCAAGTCATTATGTCTAACCAGTTCTTATTAAAGTTACGAAAAATTTCAAACATGCAAACATTGAATAGTATAATAATCCCCCCACTTACCCATCACCAGCTTTAATAGTATCAACTTGCACATTCTATTTCATCTATACTTCTGTTTGTTTGGTTTTTTTTAATTTTTTTAAATTGAGATGGGGTTTCATCGTGTTGCCTAGACTGGTCACAAACTCCTGGGCTCAAGCCATCCTCCCTTCTTGGCCTCCCAAAGTGTTGGGATTACAGGCGTGAGCCACCAGGCCCAGCCTGTTTCATCTATACTTCTAACCACTGCCCCCCTCAATGGATTATATTGGAATAAATCCCTGTCATATTTATTTGTAAAATACTTGTTTGTATTTCTAAAAGGCAAGGGCTCTTTAAATATAAGATCAAAACTATTATCACAACTGAAAAAATTAACAGATATTTAAAAATATCAAATATAAAATGTTCAGATTTCTGATTTTTTTTTAAGCTTTGTTTTTTTTCTTTTACAGTTTGTTTGAATCAGGATCCTGAGAAAGCACATTTATTGCAAAGCATTGATACAGCTGTTAAATCTATTTTAATCTGCAGGTTCTGTCTTTTGTTTTTTTTTTCTTCCAATTTATTTGTTGAAGAAATTGTCCTATATATAGTTTCCCGCCCCCCATATTTGGGGATTACAGCCCAGTAGTGGTGTCTAACCCATTCTTGCTCAATTAAAGACCCTGGAGGACCCATTATAATGGAACAATGGCTATAATCTCCTGTATCCTAGTTGGAGTTGATAGTGCTGTCATAGGCACTATCCTAAAATAACTAGTCATGGATTCCTTTTTCTGTGGCAAAGTCTGATTTGATACCTGACTTCAGTTCCATGTCTTGGCCTTGCTCATTGCTCCACATGAAAAGTAGGCCTCCTGGTGGAAGAAGCTAGTGTTTCCTAATGACCTGATTGTGCCTTTGGGGTTTTTCATGCATGGTTTCAATTTCCTTAGGTGATTTAGTTATTTTTATACTACTTTATAATGTTGCTTTTTATTCTTTTGATGTTAGTGTCTCAGCTGTTCTGACCCATAACTTCTAAGCTATTAAGACCTAATAATGAGTTCCTGGCTGTCATACAGTTCTTGAAATGGCAATACTAAAACAGTTTTTGAGAGCTTCTACTTACATGTTGATTTTCAGCTATTATACACAACCTTAGTTTTCCTACTGTGATTTTTCATTTCATTTCATCTGAAATTTATGTTTCCTTAGCATAAAGTCCTTTAAGGACTTTTAGGCTGCTTTATGATGATCTCACTATCTATAAGGTTGATATTCATAAGTACTTGGGCTTTTGGTGTTTTGCTGTATTATTCGTTGTTTCCTCAACGACTGGTTACTAGATGTTTATATATGTTAATGTCAGGAATAACTCAACTTTTAAGTCGTTTGATGTTTCATAGGTGGTGTTGTTAAAACTTGATGTACTTGTTGACCAGCTTGGTCTTCTGGATATAGAAATCCTTTCAGGTAGTGAAGAAGTGGCTCTATGAGTAAAACAACTGTAGGTTTTGTTTGGGCTGTTAACCTGAGCATTTTCAACTTTTAAGTTCTCTTTAAAAGTTTTTAGTCATTTGGCTTTAAAAATTACAGTTGGTGGCATAGAATGATCCCATAATGTGATTTTACAGAAAGTTGGAATGTTTTAATTTATTATGAATGTACCATTACGTGGAGATTGGGATTGTAGATCTGATTCAGTCTGGATTGCTGATTGAACTAGATGAATGTTAAAATTCTTCAACTCTGAGATTCTGATGGTATAATCTTAGGTATTGAAAGACAGCAGTTTTTCCTTTCAGTAGTCATTAAGTAAATGGTGACTAAAAGTAGGGAGATGAATTATTCTGGAATGACCTTTCACTATAACCATTTAGATTTAAAAGATTGATGAGTCTGAGGATACTGTCATGAATTTATGTACCACCTTTAGCACAATCCAGGTTTTAGGTCCTTGTGATTAGATATCAGAGATAATTGCCCCAGAAGTGCGTGGGTATATTACATTTGGTGGCTGTTAATGTTTTGGAATGATTTTGGAAGATTACTTTGGGTACATTATTTGCTATGATTATTTTCTTATATTCCTGTCTATTTTATAGTGAGGCATGTTTCTCCTGGTCTTTGCTTTTTTTTTTTTTTTTTTTAAACTTCCAATATTCTTTATTACGGCATTCTGACAATTGAGTTCTTACAGGTGGAAAGACCTTTCAGCACAGCGATTAAGAACATGGACTCTGGAGCTAGATTCACAGAGTTCAAGTTCTGACTCCCATTTCTTACCAGGTGTGTCATGTTGTGCAAATTACTTAACTGCTTTGTGCCACACGGTCCTTCATCTGTAAAATGATGATAATACTGCCTGCCTTATAGAGTTCTGAAGAAATTTAGCTGAGTTAATGCATATAAAGTGCTTAGAACAATGGTTCTGAAACTTTAGGGAACATCAGAATCACCTAGAGGACTTCCTAAAAGATTGGCTGGTCCCCACTCCCAGAGTTTCTGATTCTGTAGATCTAGGAGGGGCCCCAGATTTTGCATTTCTGATAAGTTCCCAGGTGATACTTCTCTATTTCCTGCAAATTGGCAGCTGGATCCAGAGACTTGATAAATTTCAGGTTCGTTCCCTTTGGCAAATATATTGCGGGGGGGTGGGGTGGGGGGGTGTTCATTCACAACATTGATTATGTTACGATGACTTGAATTTTTTGGATCCATTAATTTGTTGGGGGGCTACAAAATGGTGACGTTCTGATGCTATCATTTTGTTTTCATCTGTTAGCTGGAATAATTTTGTTTCCCCTCATCTTTTATTTGGTTACTCAGCAATATAGTTTATATAGGAAGAGCAGGATAAATACTCAATTTTTTAAAACATTGCTTTCAAGATGATGAATTGGTCCCCTGTCATCTTCAAAAGGTTACACATATAAGTGTATATATAACTATGCATCCATAGATGTAAACATTTGATGGGTTTCAATACATTGCAGTTCTGATCCTTAGCGAAGTTCAAATTGCCCTTCTTGTGGCTAGTGGAACTCTCTTAAAGTTGGCTCCTGATTCTTACTGACATGCTCTCTAGTAGTCTTTGATAGCTTCCTTGCTATCTGGTATGTCAAGATGTTTCCAGGCGCATTCTTGTGCATTTCTGCCCCAGACCTGGAATTAGCTAATGGGATTAAGATAAAAGGTGAAGTCAAAAGAAATTCTGTTTTTGCCAAGGGTAGCTTGGAACTTTCTATCAAGTTCCACTTTTCTCTTTCCACTTAACCTCCCTAGCCTGCCTCTTCATTCTTCTCTACCTTTTTATTAGAGTTAAGGTGGAAAGGTTTGAGAAGCCTTGATAATCATAGGAAGATCATGGAGCCCAGGCAGTTCCGGATTTGGGGCCTGGCCACTTACTAGGTCTGTCAGTTTGGGCAAGTTAACCTATATCAGTTATGATGTGGGGGGAAATACCTTATTCATATGGTTATTGGAATTAAAGAGAAAATGTAAGGTGTTAGTACATGGTAGGTGATCAGTAGATGGTAATTTATTTAATGTACTATTTTACTTAACTCCTTCAACAGCTCAGAGGTGGGCAGTCAGGGTGGTGAAAATAATGGCCATTTAACAAAATGTGTCTGGACCCTTTAGGTCTGTGTGGGATCATCAGTGGTGAGGCAGGATAGGGTTTGTTCTTGAGTTATTTTGGGTCTGAGACTTTGGCCAGTGATAACTGAATGTTCCATAGAGTAGTTTTTCACTTTGGAACTCCTTAGGAGTCACATTTATACCCTCTGAAGGGTCTTAGCTAGTTCTGTAATGTGTATTACATTGGTTACCTTGATCTCTCTCCGTCTATACTGGCCCCTCCTATTCAAGGTGTTCAAGGTTCTGTTGTAACCTTAGTAACCTATAATAAGTATTCCTAATAGTCATCAGTATCACCACTGTTAACACATTTGGGCAGCACCATGCATGGCAGGTCAGCAAACAGGTAAATCTTATTTTTTTAAACATTACACATAATATCTAAAGTATAGTTTGTGGCATGTAATAAGTGCTGCTGAATAAATGGAAGTCATTGTTCAGTTTTTAGCTTAATATATCTTTTTTTTTCTTTTAACATAACATTTACTGAATGTTGCTAAGTATAAGGAGTAAGGGACATAAAATGAATGAGACTTGGTCTCTGCCCTTGAGAAACTCACAGTCGAGTTAAGGACTGTGAAATCATGTTTAAAGTTCCTTAGCCTTTTCCTTTGTGTCATCATTTCTTCCCCTGCACTGTCTATGCATGATATAGCCTGTCCATTGTTTCTCACAGCTTTCCTAATTCTGTGTGCCTCCCCAGCCTTTGAGACTGCTGATATGTGAGAAAGCCAACAATTGTCTTCTATTAATACAGGGTAATATCAAGAAAAACCTTTGGGCCAATATTGGATTTCAGAGTGGCATGTGCAGTTGACATTACAATACCAGTTTATGGTCTTTAGATGGGCCTGTACACCTGGGCTCCAGCCTCTTTCCTGTGCCTTTAAACTGCCTTACTTCCATCTTTCCTCCCCTATACCCTACCCTTAATGTACTTGGTACATAAAAATAGAGGCTCCCATACCCAGGTAGTGATCAAGTACAATGTAAAGAAACAGCTGTACTTCATATAAACTAGGATTCGAGTGGGCCTAGGGTATATCACTAAATTTCCATTCTTATCTATAAAACAGTAATCGGAAAGCCTATTTCATAGGTTGCTGTGAGCATTAAAGCGAGATGATGTATTTTTAAATGCTTGTAAAGTACGAAGATAAGGTCATTATAATTTATATAAAATACTTAGTAGCTATGTTACTTGGGGCAAATTACCTCATCACTGAGCCAGTTTCCTCATCCTTTAAATGAAGATGGTGATATTCATTTAACAAATATTTATTGAGGACGTAGTCATTGCAGCTACATCCTGGGAATACAAAGATAAGTGACTGGAGAATGTAGGACAGTGTGGTCTAGGGGAAGGAGACTTGCAAATCACACAAAAGGGTCAGTATGGTAATATGAGGAATGAACAAAATGTGCTATAGCAGTTTACAAGAAGGCATCAGAGAATGTCACAGAGTTTTGTTAGGGTTAAGCAAGATAAATGAAAAGTACTTCATGAATTCAAAAATGCTATACAAATAAGTTAGTTAAACGTACCCCAAATGAATCAATAGTCTCAAACCATTATTGTTTCATTTCTTCACAAGACTTACTCTTTAGATGCATTTATTTCTTTGAGCTAGATTTTATGACCTCCTTAAGGGTAACCTGTAGTAGAGTATCCTGAAAGTTAATGCTTTTGTCTAAAAGGATTTTTTTCATCCATTTTATCATTTTCTAGTTTTTAATCACTGAATTCAGGAAAAACTAGAAAATGTGTGCATATTTGGGGAGAGGATATACATAATTCCACCACAATGTTTAGTCACTGTTAACATTTTGGTGTATTCACATCTTAATGATAAGGGTAGTGTTTAAGGAATAAGAAAAGAAATCTAGTAGGAAATTTTAAGGATAGGCATTTCCCAGAATAGGAAACTAAAAACGTCCACTAACAAGAAATGGTACTCAAACTAATAATCAGAAATGCAAATTTAAATAAGGTCATTTTTAGTCATTAGATTGATAAAAAATAATTTGATAATATCAAGTCATCGTAAAAGGTATAAGGAAGAGTCTGGCCTTATAATACTGCCTACAAGTGGCGTAAATTGATACAGCTATTTTGGAGGCAATTTTGGCAAGTTGCAAGAGAGTACATACTATGTGATGCTATTTATGTTTTAAAAAAAACCATGGCAAACTGACAACTTTATTTGGGAGGAGGGATCGTGGGGAACTTTACCTTTTTCTGTAATATGTGCATTTCTACTTCTGAAAAATATACTGAGAAGTACAGAGAATAATACAACAATCCCTGTCCCTACCCCCACTCCAGAATTGATCATTTTTAACATTTATTTTTGCCTTACATTTTTTTGTGGAGTTGGAAGTAACACAAGTTGAGTGTCCCTAATCCAAAATTCAAAATGCCCCAAAATGAGTTTCAACACGATGCCACAAGTGGAAAATTCTACGCCTAAGTACTTAACACTTTGTTTCATGAGCAGAATTATTAAAAATATTGTATAGGGTACAACGAACATTATTTGGGTGATGGTTACACTAAATGTCTAGACTTCACTACTGCACAATATACCCATGTAACAGAACTGTACTTGTGCCACCTAAATTTATACGAGAAATTGTGTAAAATTACCTTCAGGCTGTATGTATAAGGTGTGTATGGAACATGAATGGATTTCATGTTTAAACTTGAGCCGCATCCTCAAGATGTCTCATGATGTATAGGCAGATATTCAAGAATCTGAAATCTGAAATCCTGCTGGTCCCAAGCACTGGATAGGAGATACTTAACCTGTATAGGTAAACAGGAGATACTTTTTTAATACCCAGCATTCCCTTCCCCCCTTACAATCAGTACAATGAATTGCTTGAATTTTTCTACTGTGAGAATGGTATAAATTATGAATGTAAGTAAAAGTTCAAAACCGATGTGGTGGCCACACAAAAACCTATTATTAAATAATATTAAATTTGTACAGTATTTTAGAGTTTGTAAGAAGCATTCTGATTTTAGTAAGAATGCTTTGGGAATAGAACTTTTTTTCGTTTGCTCATTTTCTTGTTAACTCTTGTTTGAAAACGTTTTCCTGAATTTGTTTTTAAGTAATCTTCATGACTGTAGAATTATACATGGCTTATTGTTGAAAAATACAGATAAACAGACAAATTTCCGCAAACCCCAAACTCACAGATAAAATACTCTTAACATTTTGGTATGCAGTATCTTCTTCGAAGGCTTTTCTTAACTGCTCTGTAGCCATATTATATATTTTTTCAGAAATGCTCTTTTTAAAATGTAATTCATTACCTCCCTTCCAGCTTTCAATTTTGTATGAAAAATTTCAAACAAAAATGCTGAAAACATAGCACAATGAACATCTGTATACCATCAGCTGGATCCAACAATTAAGTATTTGCCATATTAGATTTATATGTACAGATGTGTGTTTAATTTTTCTCAACATTAGAAGTAAGGATGACACTTTATCCTTAAATCTTTCAGCTGCATGTCTTAAGAATGAGGACATCTCAGCCGGGCGCAGTGGCTCACACCTGTAATCTGAGCACTTTGGGAGGCCAAGGTGGGTGGATCATTTGAGGTCAGGAGTTCGAGTTCTCACTTCTTTTGGGATTTTCTTTTTTCAGATCGTAAAGCTGAAAATTGAAATCATGAAAGTAGACAGGACTAAACTGAAGAAGACACCTACTGAGGCTGTAAGTATCCAAAAGTTTACTTTGCTTATTTTAACATCTTTTGTGAATACTTTTCTTTTCTCAGCCTGCAGACTGCAGAGCCTTAATAGACAAACTCAAAGTTTGTAATGATGAGCAACTTCTCTTGGAACTGCAGCAGATCAAAACATGGAACATTGGAAAGGTATGTGAAGTCAAGCTCCCAAAAGACAGGACTTCTTACATCCTCTTTTTCCTCCCCTCTCCAGTGCGAGTTATATCACTGGGTGGACCTGTTGGACCGCTTCGATGGAATACTGGCAGATGCTGGACAGACAGTGGAGAATATGTCATGGATGCTCGTATGTGATAGGCCAGAAAGAGAGCAACTGAAAATGCTTCTCTTGGCTGTGTTGAACTTCACAGCCTTGCTCATTGAGTACAGCTTTTCCCGGCATCTGTACAGTTCCATAGAGGTAGGGGAGGTTAAAGCCTGTGTACCCTGTTCACCTTGAGCTTTGCCCTTTTTTGTCCCTTTAGCATTTGACAACTTTATTGGCTTCCTCTGATATGCAAGTGGTGCTGGCAGTCCTCAATCTCCTATATGTATTTAGCAAAAGATCAAACTACATCACTCGTCTGGGATCTGACAAGAGGACCCCGCTGCTAACTCGGCTACAACATTTGGCAGAGGTGAGTCTTGGGTGAAGAGTTGGAGGGGTGCACTGTCTTAACACTATCTTTTTCCTTTTTCAAGAGCTGGGGTGGAAAGGAGAATGGCTTTGGACTTGCAGAATGTTGCAGAGACTTGCATATGATGGTAAGTAACTCTTTGGGATATGGGTGTCTTTTATGTCTGATTCTTTGATGTGCTTTATACACAGAAATATCCACCCAGTGCAACTACACTACACTTTGAATTCTATGCAGATCCTGGGGCCGAGGTCAAAATTGAGAAAAGGGTGAGTCTGATTCAGATTTGTTCTGACAAAGTCCTTACAGCTCTCTTGTCTTTTTTAATTTTAGACAACTAGTAACACACTACATTATATTCACATAGAGCAACTTGACAAGGTAAGAGGAATCTTTGACTCTTGGCTCGTTTCTGTTCCTAACTATATCTTTTTTTTTAATGTAGATTTCAGAAAGCCCTTCTGAAATCATGGAATCTCTTACCAAAATGTACAGCATTCCTAAGGATAAGCAGGTATGATGTGGCTTTAAAACATCCACAGGATGGTTTTTAAAATGTATGTCTTATCTCTCTACAGATGCTGTTATTTACACACATACGACTGGCCCATGGCTTTTCTAATCACAGGAAGCGATTGCAGGCAGTTCAGGCCAGACTGCATGCAATATCTATATTAGGTAAGAGAAGAATACTTTAATTACCAGGCCGTCTTGCCTAAAGTGTTTGTTTCTCCTTTTGCAGTGTATTCCAATGCCTTGCAGGAATCAGCAAACAGTATCTTGTATAATGGCTTGATAGAGGAGTTGGTAGATGTCCTTCAGATAACGGATAAGCAGCTTATGGTAAGTATTTTACAGGTTGAGTAACCCTTAGCACACATTATGTGTTTACCTTCTAATTTAATAGGAGATTAAAGCAGCTTCTTTACGAACATTAACATCAATTGTCCACTTGGAGAGAACTCCCAAACTCAGCAGTATTATTGACTGTACTGGAACTGCCTCCTACCATGGATTTTTGCCAGTGCTTGTAAGGAACTGTATCCAGGCCATGATTGGTAAGTTTTGATGGTGATTATCTTAGGCAAGATTTTGTTCTCCCTCTCCCCACCTCCCTTGTAGATCCTTCCATGGATCCATACCCTCACCAGTTTGCCACTGCTCTCTTCTCTTTTTTATACCATCTGGCCAGCTACGATGCTGGTGGTGAAGCCTTGGTCTCCTGTGGAATGATGGAAGCCTTATTGAAGGTGCTGTACTTTTTTTTTTTTTTTTTTTAAACTCATTGTTTTTGCCTCTTTTTCTCCGTGATAGGTCATAAAGTTTCTTGGCGATGAACAGGACCAGATAACATTTGTCACCAGAGCCGTCAGAGTGGTTGACCTTATCACCAACCTGGATATGGCAGCTTTTCAATCCCATAGTGGACTTTCTATCTTCATTTATAGACTTGAGGTATTATTATACAAGGAATGCTTTGCACAGAATGATTTTCTTATAACCTTTCTCTTGATTGTAGCATGAAGTAGATTTGTGCCGAAAAGAATGTCCGTTTGTGATCAAGCCAAAGATCCAGAGACCCAATACTACACAAGAAGGAGAGGAAATGGAAACTGATATGGATGGTAATTAACAGTTATTAAGTCAGTATTTTTGTAGTAAGTTTCTTTATCATAACTTGTACTTTAGTTGCAGATGTGGCTATGGAAAGCAGTCCAGGCTCATCCATCTCTATGGAGCACAGGCTGGATGTTGAATTAAGGGCATCAGGTTCCAGCAGCAGCACTAACATCTCTTCTGGCCCCAGCCCTGGTCCCAGTCCCGGCCCCGGCACCGGCCCTGGCCCCGGCCCCGGCCCCGGCCCCGGCCCTGGCCCCGGCCCCGGCCCCGGTCCTGGTCCCGGCCCTGGCCCCGGCCCTGGCCCTGGCCCCCGTCCTGGTGCGTACACACATAGATGTGCAGTCTTTCAGAGCATAATTCTTTTGTCTTTCTTCATTGCCAGGAGTCCAGTGTATTCCACAACGAGCAGCACTTCTGAAATCCATGTTGAATTTCCTCAAGAAGGCCATCCAAGACCCTGCTTTCTCAGATGGCATACGACATGGTATTTGATTCCAGATAACTTTTTTTGGAGGACGTATTCTCCATAATGTTCACTTTTCTTTTAGTGATGGATGGTTCTCTGCCTACCTCCCTGAAACACATCATCAGCAATGCAGAATACTATGGCCCATCACTCTTCCTCCTAGGTAAGTGGAGTTGATAGTTGGTTATAACAATTTCAGTTTTCCATATTTTCTCATCTTTTTTTAGCTACTGAAGTGGTGACTGTGTTTGTATTTCAAGAACCATCACTGCTCTCCTCACTCCAGGACAATGGATTGACAGATGTCATGCTGCATGCACTGCTTATCAAAGATGTAAGTCTTTTCTGCTACTCTGTAAAGAATGTATGCATTCAAGCTCACTTTGTTTTCTCTTTAGGTTCCTGCTACCCGTGAAGTCCTTGGCTCCCTCCCAAATGTATTCAGTGCACTCTGTTTGAATGCCCGAGGTCTTCAGTCTTTTGTTCAGTGTCAGCCTTTTGAACGCCTCTTCAAAGTTCTTCTGTCTCCAGATTACCTCCCAGCCATGCGGAGGAGGAGAAGTTCTGATCCCCTTGGTAAGTTGTTAAGATTTATTTTATAGTAGAAATCTAATTCTAACAGTTCATTTTTTGCCTTAAGGGGATACTGCATCCAACCTGGGGAGTGCTGTCGATGAGCTCATGAGACATCAGCCCACCCTTAAAACAGATGCAACGACTGCCATCATCAAGGTAGAAAGTGATAAGGATGTGACCATGAGCATTAATAAGTAATCTTATTTCCTGTGCCTTTCAGTTACTTGAAGAAATCTGTAATCTTGGAAGGGACCCCAAATACATCTGTCAGAAGCCATCAATCCAGAAGGCAGATGGCACTGCCACTGCTCCTCCCCCAAGGTCTAATCATGCCGCAGAAGAAGCCTCTAGTGAGGATGAGGAGGAAGAGGAAGTACAGGCCATGCAGAGCTTTAATTCTACCCAGCAAAATGAAACTGAGCCTAATCAGCAGTAAGTGTTTACAGAACAGATCATCTAGCCATTCTGTGTAACTCACTCTTTTCTCCCCTAACAGGGTTGTTGGTACAGAGGAACGTATTCCTATTCCCCTCATGGATTACATCCTTAATGTGGTAAGATTCAACACAGGGCAAACTGAGTAAAGTCTAACTTCTTTAAAAAATTTTTATTACCTAGATGAAATTTGTGGAATCTATTCTGAGCAACAATACAACAGATGACCACTGCCAGGAATTTGTGAATCAGAAAGGACTGTTGCCTTTGGTTACCATTTTGGGTCTTCCCAATCTGCCCATTGACTTTCCCACATCTGCTGCCTGTCAGGCTGTTGCAGGTGTCTGCAAATCCATATTGGTAAGAAGCATCTGGCCAAATGTTTTCATTTCTATTAACACTTTAATTATTCTTCCTGTTTCAGACACTGTCACATGAACCCAAAGTCCTTCAAGAGGGTCTCCTTCAGTTGGACTCCATCCTCTCCTCCCTGGAGCCCTTACACCGCCCCATTGAATCCCCTGGGGGCTCAGTGTTGTTGCGAGAACTGGCTTGCGCAGGCAATGTTGCTGATGCTACCCTCTCAGCCCAGGCCACACCTCTGCTGCATGCACTCACTGCTGCCCATGCCTACATCATGATGTTTGTTCATACTTGCAGAGTTGGACAGGTAAAAATAACCTTAGGGGTGAACATATTAATTCCCAAAGGTGAAATTCTTGTTATGATTGCAGAGTGAAATTCGTTCCATCTCCGTAAACCAGTGGGGCTCTCAATTGGGTCTGAGTGTTTTGAGCAAGCTGAGCCAGTTATACTGTTCCCTGGTGTGGGAAAGCACTGTCCTCCTCTCTCTGTGTACCCCAAACAGGTAAGAGAATGGCTCTCTCTCTTATTACTTTGATTTCTTTTGCTCAGCATTTCTCTTTTTGCAGCCTACCATCTGGGTGTGAATTTGGCCAGGCAGATATGCAGAAACTGGTTCCAAAGGATGAGAAGGCAGGTACGACCCAGGGCGGAAAAAGATCAGGTAACTCTAAGAAACTAAAATGTTAGTCATTATGTCCTATTGCTCCCCTCTTATACATCTGTAGATGGGGAACAGGATGGAGCAGCTGGAAGTATGGATGCTTCTACCCAGGGCTTATTAGAAGGCATTGGGCTAGATGGTGACACATTGGCTCCCATGGAGACAGATGAACCTACTGCTTCAGACTCTAAGGGCAAATCTAAAATCACACCAGCAATGGCTGCCAGAATTAAGCAAATCAAGCCTTTGTTATCAGGTGAGTCATTCTCCTTTCTCCTACCTTTTCTGTGTACAGTCTTATTCTGATTTCTGGGTTTCAGCTTCCTCCAGATTAGGCCGAGCACTTGCTGAGCTATTTGGACTTCTTGTTAAACTTTGTGTGGGATCTCCTGTCCGCCAGAGAAGGAGCCATCATGCTGCCAGCACCACTACAGCACCGACACCTGCCGCGCGATCAACAGCCTCAGCTCTCACTAAGCTCTTGACTAAGGGGTTATCTTGGCAGCCCCCACCATATACACCTACTCCCCGATTCAGGTGAAGTTCAGCTTGAGATTCAGGGACTAGAAGGTTAAAGTTTTGCCTTTTTTTCCACTTTCAGGCTGACATTCTTCATCTGTTCAGTTGGTTTCACATCCCCAATGCTGTTTGATGAGAGGAAGTATCCCTACCACCTCATGCTGCAAAAATTTCTCTGCTCCGGAGGCCACAATGCTCTTTTTGAGTAAGGATCAAGTTGCTTCACAGAGGAGCATTTATTCTGTCTACTTTTCCTTATTTGAATTTAGAACTTTCAACTGGGCTCTGTCCATGGGAGGTAAAGTTCCTGTTTCTGAGGGATTGGAACACTCAGACTTGCCTGATGGCACAGGAGAATTCCTAGATGCCTGGCTTATGCTGGTGGAGAAGATGGTGAATCCCACCACGGTGCTTGAATCTCCACATTCGCTGCCTGCCAAATTGCCTGGAGGTGTCCAGAACTTTCCCCAGTTCAGTGCACTGCGCTTCCTTGTGGTAACTCAGAAAGTGAGTATTCAGTATTCTAAAATCAAAAGGAATGATTTTCACACACTTTTCAAATTACTTACAGGCAGCCTTTACTTGCATCAAAAACTTATGGAACCGGAAACCCCTGAAGGTATATGGTGGACGAATGGCTGAATCGATGCTGGCCATTCTATGCCACATCCTCCGAGGAGAACCTGTGATTCGAGAGAGACTAAGCAAGGAGAAGGAGGGGTCTCGAGGAGAAGAGGATACAGGGCAAGAGGAAGGTGGCTCCCGCCGGGAACCTCAAGTCAACCAGCAACAACTGCAACAGGTAGGGTACTGGCCTCACACTCCAGGGTCCAGTGTGATTCTGAGCCCTTGCATTCTTTATGTAGCTCATGGACATGGGCTTCACAAGGGAACATGCAATGGAGGCACTGTTGAACACCAGCACCATGGAGCAGGCCACAGAGTACCTTTTAACCCACCCTCCTCCAATCATGGGAGGAGTTGTTCGGGTAAGTTGGCTCAGAAGCAGTGATTTTCCAGGTATCCTTACTGGATATTCTCTTAACACTCTAGGATCTCAGCATGTCTGAAGAGGACCAGATGATGAGAGCAATTGCTATGTCTCTGGGACAGGATATTCCAATGGATCAAAGGGCAGAGTCACCTGAGGTAACTATGGAACACTGCATCCTAAAGGGCTTTGTATTATTCACACTTCCTTCCCTGCTTCCAGGAAGTTGCTTGCCGGAAGGAGGAAGAGGAACGGAAAGCTCGGGAAAAGCAGGAGGAGGAAGAGGCTAAATGTCTAGAGAAGTTCCAGGATGCTGACCCGTTGGAACAAGATGAGCTCCACACTTTCACAGATACTATGTTGCCAGGCTGCTTCCACCTTCTTGATGAGCTGCCAGACACAGTATACCGTGTGTGTGACCTGATCATGACAGCAATCAAACGTAATGGAGCAGATTATCGTGACATGATTCTGAAGCAAGTAGTCAATCAGGTGAGCTCTCAAGGGGTCAGAAGAGGGGAGTATCCGTGACTTAACCCTTTTTTTGCTTTTCTAGGTGTGGGAAGCTGCTGATGTATTGATCAAAGCTGCTCTTCCCCTGACAACAAGTGACACAAAAACCGTGTCAGAGTGGATAAGTCAGATGGCCACACTGCCCCAGGCCTCCAATTTGGCTACTAGAATCTTGCTTTTAACGCTACTTTTTGAGGTAAGATTTAGATCTTTGGGGCCTTGTAATTCGTTGTTGTTGTTTTTTCCCTTTGATCTATCAGGAGTTGAAGCTACCTTGTGCTTGGGTGGTTGAATCAAGTGGCATCCTTAATGTCCTAATCAAACTCTTGGAAGTGGTTCAGCCCTGCCTCCAGGCAGCCAAGGAGCAGAAGGAAGTCCAGACCCCAAAGTGAGTAACCCTATATCTACCCTAGTTTCGTTCTTTCCCAAAACAGATCATTTTTCTTTTTTAGGTGGATCACACCAGTGTTGCTCCTGATTGATTTCTATGAAAAGACAGCCATCTCCTCAAAAAGGAGAGCCCAGATGACTAAGGTGTGTAATGTAGTATGTATGACTGCAGGACGAATACAAAGAAACTTTGTACTTTTATGTTTAGTACCTGCAATCCAACAGCAACAACTGGCGCTGGTTTGATGATCGCTCTGGGCGTTGGTGTAGTTACAGTGCAAGCAACAATAGCACTATTGATTCTGCCTGGAAATCTGGAGAGACAAGCGTGCGATTCACTGCAGGCCGAAGAAGATACACGGTCCAATTCACTACAATGGTGCAGGTACATGCTCACTCACCAAGCTTGTCTAACCCGAGGTTTTTTTAATGTCTGTTTGAATTCCTAGGTTAATGAGGAAACAGGGAACCGACGCCCTGTGATGCTGACTCTCCTCAGGGTACCTCGGCTGAATAAAAATTCAAAAAACAGCAATGGACAGGAACTAGAGAAGACGCTGGAAGAAAGCAAAGAAATGGATATCAAACGTAAAGAAAATAAAGGCAATGGTATGTACCAAGAGTGTTTTACCTAAAGCTAACTGTCTAAAACTGTTATTTTCCCATTTTATAGATACCCCTTTGGCCCTAGAGAGTACAAACACTGAAAAGGAGACAAGCCTGGAGGAAACAAAAATCGGGGAGATCCTGATCCAGGGCTTGACAGAAGATATGGTGACTGTTTTAATCCGGGCCTGCGTGAGCATGCTGGGAGTCCCTGTGGACCCAGATACTTTGCATGCCACCCTTCGTCTCTGTCTGAGGCTCACCCGGGACCACAAATATGCCATGATGTTTGCAGAACTGAAGAGTACCCGCATGATCTTGAATTTGACCCAGAGCTCAGGCTTCAATGGGTTTACTCCCCTGGTCACCCTTCTCTTAAGACACATCATTGAGGACCCCTGTACCCTTCGTCATACCATGGAAAAGGTGAGTGTGTTTTGTATCAGATTCTGGTTTAGTAATCGACAGTGTTTCTTTCTCTCTTTACTAGGTTGTTCGCTCAGCAGCTACAAGTGGAGCTGGTAGCACTACCTCTGGTGTTGTGTCTGGCAGCCTCGGCTCTCGGGAGATCAACTACATCCTTCGTGTCCTTGGGCCAGCCGCATGCCGCAATCCAGACATATTCACAGAAGTGGCCAACTGCTGTATCCGCATCGCCCTTCCTGCCCCTCGAGGCTCAGGAACTGGTAAGTTTCGCTTGCTCCTGGCCTTTGATATTTTGACTGGTTTTTCTCTCTCATTTTGGCTTAGCTTCAGATGATGAATTTGAGAATCTTAGAATTAAAGGCCCTAATGCTGTACAGCTGGTGAAGACCACCCCTTTGAAGCCCTCACCTCTGCCTGTCATCCCTGATACTATCAAGGAAGTGATCTATGATATGCTGAATGCTCTGGCTGCATACCATGCTCCAGAGGAAGGTATGTGGCTAGCCTACCTCAGGAGGCTGGGCTTTGTTTTTGATGGTTGTTACTGTTTTCCTAGCAGATAAATCTGATCCTAAACCTGGGGTTATGACCCAAGAGGTTGGCCAGCTCCTGCAAGACATGGGTGATGATGTATACCAGCAGTACCGGTCACTTACGCGTCAGAGCAGTGACTTTGATACGCAGTCAGGTTTTTCCATTAATGTAAGTCAATTCCAACAGCGTTTTATCTTTCTCATAATAGCTCAGGAGTTTTCTTCTTCTTCAGAGTCAGGTCTTTGCTGCAGATGGTGCCTCCACTGAGACTTCCGCATCTGGGACCTCCCAAGGAGAGGGTAATGATTTGCTTTTCTCACTACCATGTTCTGAATTGAACCAGTGTTTGACTTTTCTCAACAGCTTCAACTCCAGAGGAGTCTCGAGATGGGAAGAAAGATAAAGAAGGGGACCGGGCCTCTGAGGAAGGCAAACAGAAAGGCAAGGGCAGCAAACCTTTAATGCCTACCTCCACTATCCTTCGTCTTCTGGCAGAGTTGGTGAGGTCCTATGTTGGTATTGCTACCCTGATTGCCAACTACAGCTACACTGTGGGCCAGTCTGAACTGATCAAAGAGGTAATATTTCCAACTTCTATTTAAGATGTTACGTAAGTAAATGTCGTGATTCATGACTTTTCAGGACTGCAGTGTGCTAGCTTTTGTTCTGGACCACCTGCTCCCACATACCCAGAATGCAGAAGACAAGGACACCCCTGCCTTGGCCCGCCTGTTCCTCGCAAGCCTGGCTGCTGCAGGGAGTGGCACAGATGCCCAGGTGGCCCTAGTGAATGAAGTAAAAGCAGCCCTTGGACGGGCACTGGCTATGGCTGAGAGTACAGAGAAACATGCCAGGTAAGATTCATACCTGTCCCAGGGCTAATAGCATATGATAGAGATGTCAAAACTTCTCTCCCAGGCTTCAGGCAGTGATGTGTATCATCAGTACTATCATGGAGTCCTGCCCCTCCACCTCCAGCTTCTACAGCAGTGCCACAGCGAAGACCCAGCACAATGGCATGAACAACATCATTCGGCTTTTCCTGAAGAAGGGACTGGTTAATGACCTGGCCAGAGTACCTCACAGCTTAGACCTGTCCAGGTAAAATCATGCCCCAGCCCCAGGCTTTTCCTTCAGTCCATCTCTTTATCTTCCCTTATCTCAGTCCCAACATGGCCAACACAGTCAATGCTGCTCTGAAGCCTTTGGAAACACTTTCCCGGATTGTGAACCAGCCCAGTAGCCTTTTTGGCAGCAAGAGTGCTTCTAGCAAGAACAAGTCTGAGCAGGATGCCCAAGGAGCCTCTCAAGATTCCAGTAGCAACCAGCAGGACCCAGGTAGGGAATCAGAGCCAATGGACTGGAGAGGTTGATTATTTTGCTGGTTGGTTGATTGTTTCAGGCGAGCCTGGGGAAGCAGAAGTGCAGGAGGAGGATCATGATGTCACTCAGACAGAGGTGGCAGATGGGGATATCATGGATGGGGAGGCTGAAACCGACTCAGTGGTGATTGCTGGGCAGCCTGAGGTGCTCAGTTCACAAGAGATGCAGGTAGGGAGGCAGATCACCCAGCATTTCCCTGTTGCATCCATATATATGTTCTATTTCTCTCCAGGTTGAGAATGAGCTGGAGGACCTGATAGATGAGTTGCTTGAGAGGGATGGCGGATCTGGGAACAGTACAATTATAGGTGAGAGCCCCAGAACTGAGTATAGCCTCTTCGTTCAGTGAAGGCTCTGCTCTGTAACCTTCAGTGAGCAGAAGTGGAGAGGATGAATCACAAGAGGACGTGCTGATGGATGAAGCTCCTTCCAACCTCAGCCAAGCTTCCACCTTGCAGGCCAACCGAGAAGGTGAGAGTGCCGAGGCCAGAAAGGCCTCCCTTTTTAGTCCTCCAATGTGCTCCCTTTGTTTTAGATTCCATGAATATCCTGGACCCTGAGGATGAGGAGGAGCACACTCAGGAAGAGGACAGCAGTGGCAGTAACGAGGATGAGGATGATAGTCAGGATGAAGAGGAGGAGGAGGAGGAAGATGAGGAAGATGATCAGGTGAGGGGGGACTGCGTTTGGGTTGGTTCAGACAGCAATTCTCCATCTCCTATTTTCCCTTAAGGAGGATGATGAAGGTGAAGAGGGAGATGAAGACGATGACGACGATGGCTCTGAGATGGAATTGGATGAGGATTATCCTGATATGAACGCTTCTCCCTTGGTCCGATTTGAGCGCTTTGACCGGGAGGATGATCTCATCATTGAGTTTGACAACATGTTCTCCAGTGCTAGTAAGATACAGGGGCTCAGCTGGGTTTTTCTCGACACTGACCCTTTTACATATTGTCCTTGCAGCAGACATCCCCCCATCCCCAGGAAATATCCCTACCACCCATCCACTGATGGTGCGCCATGCAGACCACAGTTCTCTGACACTGGGCAGTGGCTCTTCAACAACTCGTCTCACCCAGGGCATCGGGCGCAGTCAGAGGACCCTAAGGCAGCTGACGGCCAATACTGGCCACACCATTCATGTTCACTACCCTGGGAATCGCCAGCCCAACCCTCCTCTTATACTGCAGAGGTGAGTTACAGAGATCTGTTGGATTCATCGGACAGTGATCATGGTACCCACCATTACCCTACAGGTTGCTTGGTCCCTCAGCTGCTGCTGACATCCTTCAGCTGAGCAGCAGCCTTCCCCTACAAAGCCGGGGTCGGGCCCGCCTCCTGGTAGGCAACGATGACGTCCACATCATCGCCCGTTCTGATGATGAGCTGCTGGATGACTTTTTCCATGATCAGAGCACAGCTACCAGCCAAGCAGGCAAGTTTGTGTGGTGAAAGGGAGGGTAGAATAAGAATCTCATTCCCCTTTGCTGTCCCTACAGGAACCCTGTCCAGCATCCCCACAGCCCTGACCCGCTGGACAGAAGAATGCAAAGTTCTCGATGCTGAGAGCATGCATGACTGTGTTTCAGGTGCGTGGCAGCTTGGTTATCAGGGCAATAGTAGCAGCCTTTGATTTTTGCCTCTTTGAAACAGTGGTTAAAGTGTCCATTGTCAATCACCTGGAATTCCTGAGGGATGAGGAGCTGGAAGAAAGGCGAGAGAAGCGCAGGAAACAACTGGCTGAGGAAGAAACAAAGATAACTGATAAAGGCAAAGAAGATAAGGAGAACAGGGATCAGAGTGCACAGGTGATTCCCAAGGGCTGGGAGGATTCATCTTTGTCCCACATTGGTCTATCCCTTCTTTTTGCAGTGTACTGCATCTAAGTCAAATGACTCCACTGAACAGAATCTCTCAGGTAACTCTCCTTCCCTTTCTCCCTTCTTACTACTTAACCACTATTATTGTTCTTTCCGAGAAAGATGGGACGCCTATGCCTGACAGCTACCCAACAACCCCATCTTCAACTGATGCAGCTACATCTGAGTCCAAGGAGACCCTTGGCACTCTGCAATCCTCACAACAGCAACCAACACTCCCAACCCCACCAGCTTTGGGAGAGGTTCCTCAGGAGCTGCAGTCTCCAGCTGGAGAAGGGGGCAGCTCTACACAGCTATTGATGCCTGTAGAGCCAGAGGAATTGGGTCCCACAAGGCCAAGTGGGGAAGCAGAAACAACTCAGATGGAGTTATCCCCAGCTCCCACTATAAGTGAGTAGAATTTCAACATTTGGGGAGGATGAAAACCTAACCTCTCCCTGCAACTTCTTCCTAGCCTCACTTTCCCCAGAGAGAGCTGAGGATTCTGATGCACTGACGGCTGTCAGCAGTCAGCTAGAAGGCTCTCCTATGGATACAAGCAGCCTGGCTTCCTGTACCTTAGAGGAGGCTGTGGGTGACACTTCAGCAGCTGGCAGTTCTGAGCAGCCCAGAGCAGGCAGCTCCACTCCTGGGGATGCCCCACCAGCTGTGGCGGAAGTGCAAGGCAGGAGTGATGGGTCAGGGGAATCTGCCCAGCCACCTGAGGACAGGTAAGCATGTGTGGGCAAAAGAAGGGTAGGATACAGACAGCAACCTGAGCATGATTTCCCTCAGCTCCCCACCTGCATCCTCTGAGAGCTCTTCCACCAGAGATTCTGCCGTGGCCATTTCTGGAGCAGATTCCCGAGGAATCCTAGAAGAGCCGTTGCCTTCAACAAGCAGTGAAGAAGAAGATCCCCTTGCGGGTGAGTTCCGTGTATGCCCAGGTCATCCTGGGTGAATCCCTTTACATGTTATATCTCCCTTCAGGTATCAGTCTCCCTGAAGGTGTGGACCCCTCTTTTCTGGCTGCCCTGCCTGATGACATCCGTCGGGAAGTTCTACAGAACCAGCTAGGCATTCGTCCACCAACCCGGACTGCCCCCTCCACAAATAGCTCAGCGCCTGCAGTGGTGGGGAATCCTGGTGTGACTGAAGTGAGCCCTGAGTTTCTGGCTGCCCTGCCTCCAGCCATTCAGGAGGAAGTATGTGAGCGGGAAGGTGGTGGGGCCAGGCTAAATGCCCTCATTGACTTTTTCTGCTCCATAGGTACTGGCACAGCAGAGAGCTGAGCAGCAGCGACGAGAACTAGCACAGAATGCCAGCTCAGACACCCCTATGGACCCTGTGACCTTCATCCAGACTCTGCCCTCAGACCTGCGCCGTAGTGTCCTAGAGGATATGGAGGACAGTGTGTTAGCTGTGATGCCACCTGACATTGCAGCTGAGGCTCAAGCCCTGAGACGAGAGCAAGAAGCCCGGCAGCGACAGCTCATGCATGAGCGTCTGTTTGGGCACAGTAGCACCTCCGCACTCTCTGCTATTCTCCGAAGCCCGGGTACAGAGGGAGGCAAGTGGGAGGGCTCTGGAACAATCTCAGTTTTCTTTTTCTTTCCTTCCAGCTTTCACCAGTCGCTTAAGTGGCAACCGTGGGGTCCAGTATACTCGCCTTGCTGTGCAGAGAGGTGGCACCTTCCAGATGGGGGGTAGCAGCAGCCATAACAGGTACCTTTGTCTATTTTTACCTTACCATATCAAGTGTTACCCAAAAACCATGTTCTGTTTCCAGGCCTTCTGGCAGTAATGTAGATACTCTCCTCCGCCTCCGAGGACGGCTCCTTCTGGACCACGAAGCCCTTTCTTGTCTCTTGGTCCTACTTTTTGTGGATGAGCCAAAGCTCAATACTAGCCGTCTACACCGAGTACTGAGAAATCTCTGCTACCATGCCCAGACCCGCCACTGGGTCATCCGCAGTCTGCTCTCCATCTTGCAGCGCAGCAGTGAGAGTGAGCTATGCATTGAAACACCCAAACTCACTACAAGTGAGGAAAAGGGCAAAAAGTCGAGCAAGAGCTGTGGGTCAAGTAGCCATGAGAACCGTCCCCTGGACCTGCTACACAAGATGGAGTCAAAGAGCTCCAACCAGCTTTCCTGGCTCTCAGTATCCATGGATGCAGCCCTAGGCTGCAGGACTAATATATTTCAGATCCAGCGTTCAGGGGGGCGTAAACATACCGAGAAGCATGCAAGCGGTGGCTCCACCGTCCACATCCATCCCCAAGCTGCTCCTGTTGTCTGCAGACACGTTTTGGATACACTCATTCAATTGGCCAAGGTGAGGGTTTCAAACCCAACTCCTGGGGATGGTAGACCAAGCCTTGTCCTCCTTTTCCCGGCAGGTATTTCCCAGCCACTTCACACAGCAGCGGACCAAAGAAACAAACTGTGAGAGTGATCGGGAAAGGGGCAATAAGGCCTGTAGCCCATGCTCCTCACAGTCCTCCAGCAGTGGCATTTGCACAGACTTCTGGGACTTATTGGTAAAACTGGACAACATGAATGTCAGCCGGAAAGGCAAGAACTCCGTGAAGTCAGTGCCAGTGAGCGCTGGCGGTGAGGGGGAAACCTCTCCATACAGCCTCGAGGCCTCTCCACTGGGGCAGCTCATGAACATGTTGTCACACCCAGTCATCCGCCGGAGCTCTCTCTTAACTGAGAAACTCCTCAGACTCCTTTCTCTCATCTCAATTGCTCTCCCAGAAAACAAGGTGTCAGAAGCACAGGCTAATTCTGGCAGCGGTGCTTCCTCCACCACCACTGCCACCTCAACCACATCTACCACCACCACCACTGCCGCCTCCACCACGCCCACACCCCCTACTGCACCCACCCCTGTCACTTCTGCTCCAGCCCTGGTTGCTGCCACGGCTATTTCCACCATTGTCGTAGCTGCTTCGACCACAGTGACTACCCCCACGACTGCTACCACTACTGTTTCAAGTAAGTGTGGATGTAGACTGGGAGCTGTGGGGAGGCTTACAGTGTTCTGTCTGTTTCCTCAAAGTTTCTCCCACTACTAAGGGCAGCAAATCTCCAGCGAAGGTGAGTGATGGGGGCAGCAGCAGTACAGACTTTAAGATGGTGTCCTCTGGCCTCACTGAAAACCAGCTACAGCTCTCTGTAGAGGTGAGTCCAAGCTCTTCTGATCTGCTAAGACTGGGGCTTACTCCTTCTGTCTTCTTTTTCTCAGGTGTTGACATCCCACTCTTGTTCTGAGGAAGGCTTAGAGGATGCAGCCAACGTACTACTGCAGCTCTCCCGGGGGGACTCTGGGACCCGGGACACTGTTCTCAAGCTGCTACTGAATGGAGCCCGCCATCTGGGTTATACCCTTTGTAAACAAATAGGTAATAGCAGAAGTAAAGCATTTTCTCTTTCTCTGAACACTTGCTGACTCCTCTGCCTGCTCAGGTACCCTGCTGGCCGAGCTGCGGGAATACAACCTCGAGCAGCAGCGGCGAGCCCAATGTGAAACCCTCTCTCCTGATGGCCTGCCTGAGGAGCAGCCACAGACCACCAAGCTGAAGGGCAAAATGCAGAGCAGGTGGGTGGTAGCCACCCTTTGGCTGGGGGCTTCAATATACGCAAGCCACCTCTACACTATCCAGGTTTGACATGGCTGAGAATGTGGTAATTGTGGCATCTCAGAAGCGACCTTTGGGTGGCCGGGAGCTCCAGCTGCCTTCTATGTCCATGTTGACATCCAAGACATCTACCCAGAAGTTCTTCTTGAGGGTACTACAGGTCATCATCCAGCTCCGGGACGACACGCGCCGGGCTAACAAGAAAGCCAAGCAGACAGGCAGGCTAGGTATGGAACTAGAGTGTCCAGTTGAGGGGAAGATATCTTGCCTTCCTCTTTCTCTTTCTCCCAGGTTCCTCCGGTTTAGGCTCAGCTAGCAGCATCCAGGCAGCTGTTCGGCAGCTGGAGGCTGAGGCTGATGCCATTATACAAATGGTACGTGAGGGTCAAAGGGCGCGGAGACAGCAACAAGCAGCAACGGTTAGCATGATGCCTGTGGCCCCTCATTCATTCCTTATGTGATTTTTGTCTCCCTTTTATCCAGTCGGAGTCTAGCCAGTCAGAGGCGTCTGTCCGGAGGGAGGAATCACCCATGGATGTGGACCAGCCATCTCCCAGTGCTCAAGATACTCAATCCATTGGTCAGTACTACTTCCTGTTTCCAGCCGAGCAAGACTTTCTGACTCTCTTCTGTGTGCCCTCCAGCCTCCGATGGAACCCCACAGGGGGAGAAGGAAAAGGAAGAAAGACCACCTGAGTTACCCCTGCTCAGCGAGCAGCTGAGTTTGGACGAGCTGTGGGACATGCTTGGGGAGTGTCTAAAGGAACTAGAGGAATCCCATGACCAGCATGCGGTGCTAGGTGAGTTGTGTCCTAAAGGCCCAGGTCCCAACAAATGTTACTTCTCCATCATTCCTAACCCTAGTGCTACAGCCTGCTGTCGAGGCCTTCTTTCTGGTCCATGCCACAGAGCGGGAGAGCAAGCCTCCTGTCCGAGACACCCGTGAGAGCCAGCTGGCACACATCAAGGACGAGCCTCCTCCACTCTCCCCTGCCCCCTTAACCCCAGCCACGCCTTCCTCCCTTGACCCATTCTTCTCCCGGGAGCCCTCATCTATGCACATCTCCTCAAGCCTGCCCCCTGACACACAGAAGTTCCTTCGCTTTGCAGGTACAGGGAACTTTTAGGCTGCCAGGTGTAGATGCTTAATTCCTGCTGTCACTTCTCCCCTCAGAGACTCACCGCACTGTGTTAAACCAGATCCTACGGCAGTCCACGACCCACCTTGCTGATGGGCCTTTTGCTGTCCTGGTAGACTACATTCGTGTCCTCGACTTTGATGTCAAGCGCAAGTATGTGTCCTGGATATTGGGGGGTAGAGGGGATCCTATCTTCCTTCCTTTTCTACCTCCCAAGATATTTCCGCCAAGAGCTGGAGCGTTTAGATGAGGGGCTCCGGAAAGAAGACATGGCTGTGCATGTCCGTCGTGACCATGTGTTTGAAGACTCCTATCGTGAGCTGCATCGCAAATCCCCCGAAGAAATGAAGAATCGATTGTAAGGGCCCAGGAACGGAGAAAAGATGGCGGCAGCTCTTTTCTGCTTCTGCTTTCTTATGCAGGTATATAGTATTTGAAGGAGAAGAAGGGCAGGATGCTGGTGGGCTCCTGCGGGAGTGGTATATGATCATCTCTCGAGAGATGTTTAACCCTATGTATGCCTTGTTCCGTACCTCACCTGGTGATCGAGTCACCTACACCATCAATCCATCTTCCCACTGCAACCCCAACCACCTCAGCTACTTCAAGTTTGTCGGACGCATTGTGGCCAAAGCTGTATATGACAACCGTCTTCTGGAGTGCTACTTTACTCGATCCTTTTACAAACACATCTTGGGCAAGTCAGTCAGGTGAGGATGAGGCATAGTCCTGGGACTGTCTTAACCATGACCCTGTATAATTGTGTTTTTCTAGATATACAGATATGGAGAGTGAAGATTACCACTTCTACCAAGGTCTGGTTTATCTGCTGGAAAATGATGTCTCCACACTAGGCTATGACCTCACCTTCAGCACTGAGGTAGGTCAGGAAATCCTAATCACAGCACATCCGATATGTATGATTGGTGTTTTGGTTGTTCTAGGTCCAAGAGTTTGGAGTTTGTGAAGTTCGTGACCTCAAACCCAATGGGGCCAACATCTTGGTAACAGAGGAGAATAAGAAGGAGTATGTACACCTGGTATGCCAGATGAGAATGACAGGTAGGGGAAATGTTCCTAGACCTCTAGTTGCTGAAGTCATTTGGCTTTTTGGTTATCTCACCAGGAGCCATCCGCAAGCAGTTGGCGGCTTTCTTAGAAGGCTTCTATGAGATCATTCCAAAGCGCCTCATTTCCATCTTCACTGAGCAGGAGTTAGAGCTGCTTATATCAGGACTGCCCACCATTGACATCGATGATCTGAAATCCAACACTGAATACCACAAGTACCAGTCCAACTCTATTCAGGTGAGCTGCTGCTGGCATCCCTCCTCATATGGCTAACACTGGCTTCATGGGTCCCTTCCTACAGATCCAGTGGTTCTGGAGAGCATTGCGTTCTTTCGATCAAGCTGACCGTGCCAAGTTCCTCCAGTTTGTCACAGGTACTTCCAAGGTACCCCTGCAAGGCTTTGCTGCCCTCGAAGGCATGAATGGCATTCAGAAGTTTCAGATCCATCGAGATGACAGGTCCACAGATCGCCTGCCTTCAGCTCACACATGGTAAAAGGAAGGGTTTGTTTCTCCTTTTCAGTTCACCACAAACTGATCTTTCTTCTTTCCTTAGTTTTAATCAGCTGGATCTGCCTGCCTATGAGAGCTTTGAGAAGCTCCGCCACATGCTACTGTTGGCTATCCAGGAGTGCTCTGAAGGCTTTGGGCTGGCCTAATAAGGCCCTGCCCAACTCCGTGGGGTTTTTTTTACCATTGTTGGACCTGGGGAGGGGGGAGTTAAAAAAAGAACCAGAAAGAAATTGTCAAAAACCAATAAATGAAATCCACCAACTCACCGTGTGTGTCCCAGCTGCCCCATCTTCCCCAGCGCATACCTGTTCCTCTTCTCATTCTCTCCCCGCCGCCTGTTTCCTCACCTTCTCTCCCCTTTCCATGCCGTCCATGATCCCCACCCCATGTGTTTTAAAAAGGCAGTAGCCTTTGCAGGGACCTGTCTGTCCCAACTGTTTGAACAGTGTGCTCCTCAGATTCTGTGTTCAGAAGGATTTGCTGCATTGAGACTTGAAACCTTTGGATAGGGGAAAAAATTATATATATATATATTTTTTTGTTCTGTTTGCATTTCTTAATTTGTGCTTGGAATGTGTTGATGTGCACAGCTAATGATTCAATGCGAGACAAGATTGGCGTCTGTGTTGTGGAGGTTTCAAATAAAGAGCACTCTTCATAACTCACTTTTCACAATGGAGTTTTTTTCAAACTTAAAAAAAAAAACAAAAAACTCTTAAGCACATGCTAGGCATCTGGAGAAAAGATGGATTCTCCAGGAAACCATCCCTGCCCTACCCGCTTGCCCACCTGCCTCCACCACTGGTGCAACTTCCTCCTTCAGAGTCAGTTTCTGCAGTCAGGAGAGATGAGCAGTTCACCAGGAATTGGGGGTGGGGGCATCTGTTTTTTTTTTTTAGAATGGGAGCTGCACTTGGGGATGGTGATGGTGTTAGAGATTGCAGCCCAGGACAAAGCATCACCTTGCTCAAGGGGAACAAACTGCAGCAGGTTGTACAAAACATTCAGAGAGCTCACTTGACCCAACCGAGGGTTTTACTTGGTGAGCCTTTCTAGTAGTCTTGAGTCTGGGGCTCAGTTTTAGATTTTTATTTCATTAATGTTTGTTTATTTCTAATAAATTTTAATAAGCGAGTAATTTAACTAGGTCGCCAGAAGACCATTATTTTTGTTTGTCTATTTTTGTTGTCGTCACTCCCTCTCTCGTCATCTGTCTGCCAGTCTGTTCACAGATCACCTTGTAGTCCCTTGTGGTTTTTACTCCATCCAGTGCTTAAAGCTGATCTAAGGACTTCGATGGTTCCAGCCTTCAAAGAAAAAATAATTTAATAAAAATTTAGTTAGAAAAAATAACCCCAAGTGGTGCTTGCCTTGTGTGGTTTTTCTCATTT